TCTCCCTCTGTCGCCTAGGCTGCAGTGCAGTGGCGTGATCTCCCCTCGCTGCAACCTCCGCCTCCTGGGTTCAAGCGATTCTCGTGCCTCAGCCTCCCGAGTAGCTGGAATTACAGGTGCCTACCACCATGCCCAGCTAATCTTTGTATTTTCAGTAGAGACGGGGTTTCGCCATCTTGGCCAGGCTGGTCTCGAACTCCTGACCTCAGGTGATTCGCCCAAAGTGCTGGGGCTATAGGCGTGAGCCACCTGCCCGGCTATTTTCAGTTTTGGATAGTATGTTTTGACATACACTCTGTTTCCTCTTTGAGACACCCGCTCTAGAGCCCTCTATTCCACTCCAAGCCGCCTGGATGCTCTCTTGGCCTGCTTACAGATTCCACTCTGTTTAGGAAGAAGGACGGCACGTTTATCCAATTATTCTTCCTGGACACGAATACTCCTCTCCCCAGAGATCAGTAACTGCCCACAATCTTGTTAGGAAGCCCCACAGCACCTAAGGGTACGAATGTCCCCAAAGAGTAGACGATTCTCTCCCTACTCACGTCTCCACTAGTGCAAGGCTGGCTTTCTTACCCTTAGAGGAATACAGAAATGACATCGTCTGCAGGCCAACGTCTAAACAACCAGGAGTGGGTTTTTCCACCCAACCGCAGTGCACGCAAAGCCCCTAAGCCGACTGTGAGACCGGGCGGAGCCTGGCGCTGCAGGAAGAGGCGACAGCCACAGCCCTACTGACGAGCCCGAGGGGTGAACTCCCCGGCGGGAGGCCCGAACCCTCAAACACCGGGAAGCGGAGGTGGGGGCCGGCTGGGGGACCGGTCCACCGGCTCCCACCTCGGCGTACAGGGATTCCAGGTCCCGGCGAGCGCTGGCCTAGCGGTTTCCACAGCGACAGGCCGGGCGCGCGTCCCCGCGCGTGCGCAGCTCCTCGCCCGCCCCCGGGTGGGCGGAGCAAGGAACAGCTGGGCGGGGACGACCGCCCCACGCCGCGCGGGAACCCTTGGGGGCCGGGGCTGCAGGCAGCTGGGAACCGCGGGCGCTAGGCGCGCGCACCCAGCACTCGGTCCCAGCCGATAAATCTGGGGCAGCGCGCGGTAGGAGCTGCGGGCGGCCAGGCCCCTTCCTGCGTCCGCACCTGGCCCCGCGCGCCCCTCTCGGGCGTCCGGCTTCCGGCGTCCTGGCGGCTCGGGTGGCGGCGGTTCGGGCGGCCGCCTGGCTGCTCCTCGGGGCGGCGACCGGGCTCACGCGCGGGCCCGCCGCGGCCTTCACCGCCGCGCGCTCTGACGCCGGTAAGGGGGGCGGGGCTTGGGGGGCCAGAGCGGTTTTTAAAAAAAAATCGTTTGGTTCTTATAGGCATAAGGGCCATGTGTTCTGAAATTATTTTGAGGCAAGAAGTTTTGAAAGATGGTTTCCACAGGTAAGTTGCCTGTTGATTTCTATTTCTATTAAAGAGATTTACTTTCAATGTACTTGTCTTACAGAGACCTTTTAATCAAAGTGAAGTTTGGGGAAAGCATTGAGGACTTGCACACCTGCCGTCTCTTAATTAAACAGGACATTCCTGCAGGACTTTATGTGGATCCGTATGAGTTGGCTTCATTACGAGAGAGAAACATAACAGAGGTACAGTTATTAGGGGATTTTTTGGGAGAGAATCTTGATTAATATTTATTTTCTTTTTGAACAGGCAGTGATGGTTTCAGAAAATTTTGATATAGAGGCCCCTAACTATTTGTCCAAGGAGTCTGAAGTTCTCATTTATGCCAGACGAGATTCACAGTGCATTGACTGTTTTCAAGCCTTTTTGCCTGTGCACTGCCGCTATCATCGGCCGCACAGTGAAGATGGAGAAGCCTCGATTGTGGTCAATAACCCAGATTTGTTGATGTTTTGTGACCAAGGTGAGGGCTGCAAGTGTTTTCTAAGGGTTGAACTCATACTTCTTTATTTACTGGAAATTGGCAGCTGGCTCCAGAAGAATGATCAGATTCCGGTTTGATTCCTTTGACAAAACTATAGGTCAGTGCTGTGTTCTCTTCTCAGTAGCCATTTTTCTGACATCATTTTCTACCACTTTTCTCAGAGTTCCCGATTTTGAAATGCTGGGCTCACTCAGAAGTGGCAGCCCCTTGTGCTTTGGAGAATGAGGATATCTGCCAATGGAACAAGATGAAGTATAAATCAGTAAGCTAATGTTTTATGTTGTTTTTTAGATCTCAATGTCTAACTTCTCTCTCTCTCTCCATAGGTATATAAGAATGTGATTCTACAAGTTCCAGTGGGACTGACTGTACATACCTCTCTAGTATGTTCTGTGACTCTGCTCATTACAATCCTGTGCTCTACATTGATCCTTGTAGCAGTTTTCAAATATGGCCATTTTTCCCTATAAGTTTTATGTAGTTAAATGCTTCCTAGAAACCTAAATAAGATCTATTAATTTCTGACGAGAGGTGTTCTTCTAGAATTAATTACTTTTATCTTTTGTCTTCATTTGTGGCCAAAATTATGTTTACTAGAGGAAATTTGGGATCATTCTCAGCTAATTCCAAAATGTAGTGCTCTATTGCATGGATCCTTGGTAATCCTCAAGCATCAGATGCCATAAGGGGAAACTTAATTCTGCTAAATTAATGTTTATTTTGTGAGAAGTGACTTTATCTTCATTTGGGGTAGAAAAATTATTTCTTTATGTAGTAGAGACAAATTATTCTCATTTTGCAAGTACTTTCAATTTAAGCTACAAATTGAGAAAACCGTTATAAATAAGAATAAAATAGGCCAGGCACAGTGGCTCACACCTGTAATCCCAGCACTTTGGGAGGCCGAGGTGGGCGGATCACCAGAGGTCAAGAGTTTGAGACCAGCTTGGTGAAACCCTGTCTCTACTAAAAATACAAAAGTTAGCTGGGGCTGGTGGTGGGCATCTGTAGTCCCAGCTAATTGGAAGGGTGAGGCGGGAGGATCGCTTGAACCTGGGAGGCGGAGGTTCCAGAGAGCCAAGATCGCACCACTGCACTACAGCCTGGGCGACAGAACGAGACCCTGTCTCCAAAGGAAAAACAAAAAAGAAGAATAAAATAATTTGGATGAAAATCATGTTTATTTAAATAGTAATGTCATGAGACTATTAAAGATGTGCCAGAGTTTCAATGAAAATCATTAAAGTAGGACAGCTAAGAAATTAATATTAATATCAAAATTATTGATAATCTTAAATTATTGATTATTCCTTAACGCACTCCATTCTCCTTTTACATTTTATCATGTTTCTTTTGAATATATGAATTGGCAAAGGACTTGATGAAACTGAGTACTAAGATTTGGTACAGAGTATGTCAGGAAGACAACTCAGATTGCCATTTTAAATAAAGTTGTACATGAACAATAATTGGAATCATCAGGTAATTTTTTTAAACAAAGGTTCTTCATTTACTGTTATGATTGGAAAAAAATTAGAAAATAAAGTAAGTGCCATAGGCTAATTAAAAAATAAAACCTTGGCCGGGCGCGGTGGCTTACGCCTATAATCCCAGCACTTTGGGAGGCCGAGACGGGCAGATCACGAGGTCAGGAGATTGAGACCATCCTGGCTAACACGGTGAAACCCCATCTCTACTAAAAATACAAAAAAATGAGCCGGGTATGGTGGTGCATACCTGTAGTCCCAGCTACTCGGGAGGCTGAGGCAGGAGAATGGCATGAACCCGGAAGGCAGAGCTTGCAGTGAGCCGAGATCACGCCACTGCACTCCAGCCTGGGCGACAGAGTGAGACTCTGTCTCAAAAAAAAAAAAAAAAAAAAAAAAAAAAAAGTAAATAAAACCTTAGGGCAAGCATGTTCCAAAACAGAAGACATCAAACCAGGGTGTGTTGGCATTATTTATTTTATGTAGAGTATTGAGATGTGATAAACCTTTGTATATGCCATCACTGCTCCATTTCCTAAAGTATTTTGGTGTTTTCATGGGACTACATCTTGTATAATTTGACATGTATGACCTGACTAGTCCTAACAGTTCTTTTTAAACGTGTATTTGAGACTTAAATATTGGAAAAGGTAACCCAGTGCCATAAAGCAGAAACAGTGACCTTTAAAATGACTAAAATTTCAACCCAGTATAGTTTCATACCTATTTCATGCTTTCTCGTAAGAAAGAATTTCATGTTTTAGAAACATTTCTTTCACTATGGGATTAATAATATGACACTGAAATGGAATTATATATGTCAGCTACAATTCAGGCATTGTTTTGGGATATGGTTAGATTGACAGGCAACGTTTTGGAATATGGTTAGACGGGGAGGGAACACGGTACTGTTTAACATCTTAAGAGTATGTGGGGGTATGTGTATACAGAATGTTTTTGTTTTTGCTCATCACAACCAGGTTTCATCAGTATTTAAAATATTTAAGATTGTGGCTTGGAATGTGGTTCAGCCATTTACTCACTTATACAAATATTCAGAAGTGTAATAAAAATGTGAATGAAGAAAACTTTGATATAACTCTTCTTGCTTAGATAAATG